AGTCCTCATAGGAAGAATCACGTGAGTTTTTAATTCGAGATCCTTGGTAGGACTGTGTGTGTGTGTGTGTATGGGTAGGGTTCTCTAAAGTGTATAGTCCTCACACCAGCAGCATCAGCATCCCATGGGAACTTGTTAGATATACAGATGCTTGGGCCCCACCACATATCTACCCATTCAGAGACACAGATTGGGACTCAGGGATTTGTACTTCAGCAAACCCTCCAGGCGATTCTGATCCAGGCTCCAGTTTGACAACCGCTGCCCTGGTGAAGAGCAATCCTAAGGATACTTTGGGGATGTCATTCACAGCGTCTGGGGCAGAGCACGGTTTACCGTTTACTGAGACTCGACTCTTATCAGGGCTTTGTTTGCACGCTTACAATTAGAGTTATAGATAATATTATTGGCAATGGAAAGGAAAACCTCCTTTTCCTCTCCGGCAGTTGTATCTCTCCCCTGATATTATCTTGTGATTTCCGGATCAAAGAAGAGTGTGTGTGCGGCATATGCCTGGGGGTGGGGATAGGAGGTAGAAGGAAGGAGAAGGTGTCGCCTACAACTTGCAGTTAGCCTGGGTGGGTGTGGGCAGCTCTCCTGTGGGGACATTTTCCTATTGCAAGGGAATGCTGGCGTGTGGGAGAAAAGCCAGGGCTAAGGTAACCCAACTGCCTTTTGGTGCAGACAGACACCAGCCACACGGAGGGGATACCCGGGCTGCACTGCACGTCCTGCCTTTGGGTCTTACTGGGGGACCCATTGCCTCCCTGCGTGTTCCCAGGCGATTGGGGAGGGTGCCTCCCGCAGGCCCTGCCGCCTCCACCTGCAGGGGTCGCCCTGGGAGCGCGGCCCGCCTCCTTCTGCCCGGCCCCCACCCCCCGGCCCCGCCTTTCTCCCATTCGGCCCCCTCCCCGCCGGGTCCCTCCAGCCTTCCCTCGCGCAGCCGCTGCCAAAGCCTGGAGAAGTGGAATCTCGTCAGCGCCGCTCCCTGCGCGGGACTCGCGGAACGGCACTGAGCATGCTCAGTTGCCGGAGCCCGTTCTGGTCTCAAGTAGGAAGCTAGTGCGCTGTAACCGCATCTGATCTGGGCGCTCCGGGAAGGGCGAGACTGGAGCAGAGCCGCTGGGCGCCGGAGCCGAGGCGAGCGCCGCGCGCACCACTGGTGAGCCCAGCTTTCTTCCTTGCCTTTGCCCCTGTTATTCAACCATATTGTCCTCATTTTACAGACAGGGAAACTGAAACTTCCCAGGCTGTGCAGCTAGTAGGTGGGACTTGGACCCAGACCAGGTGTGTGTCCATCGCTGCATTATCATCTCTTCCTTATAATGGCTTCTGGCCTTTGCCCCCCCAGGTTGGAGTTGCTGTGGGTGAGCTGCTGTGGTCTGTAGCCAAGCATGCTGTGGTCGGATCTGCCCAGCCGTGGAACAGAAACATTTGCTGGATGGAAAATCCATAAAAGAAAGCTCCTGTGAAAAGCTGAGGCTGACAATAATTTAAGCAAAATCAGGTTAGTATAAGTAAGAGAGGCTGGATAAAGCGATTTAAAATTTTTGTCTCTACACACTTTCTAGATCGATCTCTTTGGGCTGCCTGACCTCCTTGGGTGCTTGCTATTAATTAACAGACTTTGTGGGGAAAAAAAGGAGCTTGCCTTCTGAGCTTTGTACCAAAGACCTGGGAAAAGTAAGTAATTTTAAACTTGCTTTTAAAAAATTTTCTACCTTTTTTTTTTCTCCCCCCACCACAGCTAACCATCTCAGTCTTTCCTGAGGACTTGGGAACTGCCGAGGCCTCTGCCAATGTGTTGACTGTCGCTATGGGCTCACTGTTGTCCAGGCAGCTCATGTATGTATGGGATCAGTCTCTCTCTTGCTTTTTTTTAATTTCTCAAATGATCCCTTCTTTTTAGATTTCAAATTATAACCTATTTCCTGCACCATTGCTGACGCCTGGTGATCCATGTCAGAAGTACTTCCAGGTCAGATACATTTTCTCATATTTCAATGCAGAGGCAGGTGTCTAATGACTTTTTTTTTCCCCAGCTGACTCAGGTGTTGACACCTTGGCAGTGTTTATGGCCAGCAGCGGAACTACAGACGTCACAAATCGGAACAGCCCAGCCACACCACCAAACACCCTTAACCTCCGATCCTCCCACAATGAACTGTTGAACGCTGAAATAAAACACACAGAAACCAAGAACAGCACACCTCCCAAATGCAGGAAAAAATATGCACTAACTAACATCCAGGCGGCCATGGGCCTCTCGGATCCAGCTGCACAGCCCCTGCTGGGAAATGGCTCTGCCAACATCAAGCTGGTGAAAAATGGGGAGAACCAGCTCCGTAAGGCTGCAGAGCAAGGGCAGCAGGACCCCAACAAAAACCTGAGCCCCACTGCAGTCATCAACATAACTTCTGAGAAGTTAGAGGGTAAAGAGCCCCACCCACAGGATTCCTCGAGCTGTGAGATTTTACCCTCCCAGCCCAGGAGAACTAAGAGCTTCCTAAATTACTATGCAGATCTGGAAACCTCAGCCAGAGAACTAGAGCAGAACCGAGGCAATCACCATGGGACTGCGGAAGAGAAATCCCAGCCAGTCCAGGGCCAGGCCTCCACCATCATTGGGAATGGCGATTTGCTGCTGCAGAAACCAAACAGACCCCAGTCCAGCCCTGAAGACGGCCAAGTAGCCACAGTGTCATCCAGCCCAGAAACCAAGAAGGATCATCCGAAAACAGGGGCCAAAACCGACTGTGCACTGCACCGGATCCAGAACCTGGCACCGAGCGATGAGGAGTCCAGCTGGACAACGTTGTCCCAAGACAGTGCCTCACCCAGCTCCCCGGATGAAACAGGTACCCCTGGGGAAGGCGTAGCCTCAGCTGGCTTCTCCCCCCGCCCCGCCCCCCAATTTTTCAGCAGATATATGGAGTGATCACTCATTTCAGACTGATCCAGATTTGCCGCCTGGCTGGAAAAGAGTCAGTGACATTGCCGGGACCTATTATTGGCACATCCCAACAGGAACGACTCAGTGGGAACGGCCCGTCTCCATCCCAGCAGATCTCCAGGGTTCTAGGAAAGGGTCACTTAGTTCTGTAACGCCATCTCCCACCCCAGAGAACGAGGTAAAACGGAGTGTCTTTTTACCAGCTTAGTACTTTTTTCCTATGTGAATAATTATATGTCTAGAAACAGCCATGGAGTGATTTTGCTGTTCTGAATGGGGGAAAGATTAATAGTGACATTTGGAAGGCAAGTATATTGTCAGATCTTAGATCATTTAATTGTACATTAACAAGGTTCTATTTTCCTCTAGGATTTGCATGCAGCCACTGTTAACCCGGACCCCAGTTTAAAAGAGTTTGAAGGAGCAACCCTACGCTATGCATCTTTGAAACTCAGGTAGGACATTAGTAGGATCGACCTGCTGTCAATTCTAAGTCCACTTTTCTGTTTTTCTGCCTAGAAATGCCCCACACCCTGATGATGATGATTCTTGTAGTATCAACAGTGACCCAGAAGCCAAGGTTTGTAAAGACTTGCTTTCAGCCACCAGGTTGTGACTTCTTGTCCTCTTTCACTGTCTTCCAGTGTTTTGCTGTGCGTTCTCTGGGATGGGTAGAGATGGCAGAAGAGGACCTCGCCCCCGGTAAAAGTAGTGTTGCGGTCAACAACTGCATCAGGCAACTTTCCTACTGCAAAAATGACATCCGAGACACAGTCGGGATTTGGGGAGAGGTAAGTGGCATGTAGAATGATGCACGGCAGGCAGAAGACAGCGTGTTTTCTCGTTGTGTCCCAGGGGAAAGACATGTACCTGATCCTGGAGAATGACATGCTCAGCCTGGTGGACCCCATGGACCGCAGCGTGCTGCACTCGCAGCCCATCGTCAGCATCCGCGTGTGGGGCGTGGGCCGCGACAATGGCCGGTGAGTCCCTGGGTGGGGCAGTCTGGGTCACCTGCTCTGTTCCCTCACGCCTTCCCGGATTCAGAGAGAGGTAACCGGCCGATTTTCACTTCTCCCCCCTTCTACTAATGGACTGATACATTTTGCTTGCACAGGGATTTTGCTTATGTAGCAAGAGATAAAGATACAAGAATTTTGAAATGTCATGTATTTCGATGTGACACACCAGCAAAAGCCATTGCCACAAGTCTCCACGAGATCTGCTCCAAGGTAAGGTGGGTCAGGGCAGTATGGGCCGCCTCCACGCTCCAAAGCTGCACTTTTTCCCCCTTAGATTATGGCTGAACGGAAGAATGCCAAAGCGCTGGCCTGCAGCTCCTTACAGGAAAGGGCCAATGTGAACCTCGATGTCCCTTTGCAAGGTAAGTCAGTGGCACCTCATGTCTTCATTATGTGAGAAAGATGTGTTGCTTTTGTTCCCTGTAGTAGATTTTCCAACACCAAAGACTGAGCTGGTCCAGAAGTTCCACGTGCAGTACTTGGGCATGTTACCTGTAGACAAACCAGTCGGTATGTGAAATGTTTATTGTCTTTCCACTTTGGGACACTTTAAATTATCCTTTTCTGTCCCCAGGAATGGATATTTTGAACAGTGCCATAGAAAATCTTATGACCTCATCCAACAAGGAGGACTGGCTGTCAGTGAACATGAACGTGGCTGATGCCACTGTGACTGTCATCAGTGAAAAGGTGAGAAGGAATCTTCGATGACATTGGTGTGTCCTGATTGGATGCCGCATAATGTCTCTTGCAGAATGAAGAGGAAGTCTTAGTGGAATGTCGTGTGCGATTCCTGTCCTTCATGGGTGTTGGGAAGGACGTCCACACATTTGCCTTCATCATGGACACGGGGAACCAGCGCTTTGAGTGCCACGTTTTCTGGTGCGAGCCTAATGCTGGTAACGTGTCTGAGGCGGTGCAGGCCGCCTGCATGGTGAGTTATCCCGGTACAGGCTGTTGAGCCCTATTACCTTAAAACACGTTTTGTTTTATTTCAGTTACGATATCAGAAGTGCTTGGTAGCCAGGCCGCCTTCTCAGAAAGTTCGACCACCTCCACCGCCAGCAGATTCAGTAACCAGAAGAGTCACAACCAATGTAAAACGAGGGGTCTTATCCCTCATTGACACTTTGAAACAGAAACGCCCTGTCACCGAAATGCCATAGCTGCACATGCAAAAGGACTCGGCTATTTACCTGAAGATTGACTAGCTACACTAAAGAAAATGAACTCCGCCATCCGACCTTCCATCCAGTTGCTGATGCTTTGTCTTCAGAGAATTTACCCTTAACCAAGCAGTGTTAGACAAGCATGTTCTCTCGTCTTGCCACCATCATGTGATATGAAAAGAAGCATGAATAATTTTTTTTGCTGTAAGTTACATCATGCGCAGTGGAAGGTCTTTTTCTTATTGTAAATATTGTGAACATTACTTAACTTCACACACACACAGAGAAGAGTGTGGCCCCACCCCTCCTAGTGAACTAACGCTGCGTCCTTGGAATGAATGATGCGTGAGTTAGTTTCACTGTCTTCTTGGCTGGACCTGTCACAAGCAACCTTTAAGTCCTACAGCACTTTGCCCTGTTTTCAACATTGGAGTAGGCACTGCATAGCAGATACCATTGAATTGCTGTAAAAATAGGATGGCGAGTTTGTGTTTTAATTTTTCATAAAATTGAACCTGTTGGTTGACAAAATTGGCTGTTGGCATCAGTATAGAAACCAACTGGCAGCTTTCCCTGACAAGCTCTTTGACACATGGACACCATTTCATGTCTACAGCTGTTTGTGGGATGTTGGAAAAAAATGAAACTTCAAAATTGATGAAAAACTAAATTCGAGGAATTAAAATCGAACAAAACATAGCCTTTCTTTTCCGATGGTTTTCAAACTGATTATTTTTAAAAGAGATTAATAAAATCATAATGCATTTTGGGTGGGACATATTTCAAACTTCTGCCTTATATTGTACGGTGCAGCTAGAGAATTATAGTTCACTATGGCCATTCTCTACATAAACATTAAGATGAAATACTCCTCATCAGCCTTTCATCCTTAGTTTGAGAATTAGCTGATATGCAATTTGAAGTTGAGGAAATATCATTGATATTTCTATCATGCACGATTATTTTAGATTTCTACCACCGTGTGATTTTTGCTAGTCCATGTGCTAGAGGTAAACGTTCTGCTGGAATTCTGCATCCAGCTCTATCCCCCTCTGATGCTTTTTGCCCAGAAAGCTGTCTGTCCATCATGTATTGTCCATGGCAACAAATTACATTAGGTTGAACCTTTCCTTGATTTTATGTATTTAATATTAGAATTTGTTGGACTCAACTAGATATATTTTTTAATTTATATTTTTTCCATTTTACTTTGAAGATTTGAAATGTTCATACCTGAGCAAAGTCTACACAGGAGTAATGGACTGTTTAACAAGTTTCCCAAAACAGCATTTTCCTGCTCCTTCGTATGTAGGTGAGAAACTTAGCTGGAAAGACATACAAATTTAGACTCTCGTTGACATTGTCGTTTTAAAAGGAAGTTGCTAAGGCGATCAATCTCAATATTAGTCTTGTTTACTTCTTCTTAATGTCAAAATTAACATTTACAACATCCAATTATAAAAGTAATGCTTTATGTTTATACACTGCTATGTACTTGTCAAAATGGTTTCCACATTCTTATCACATCTGAGCCTTACCAGGTAGAGAAGGTACTAAATACACTTTAGAAGTAAAAATATGAAGTACCGAGAGGCTAAACCCACTGGCCTAAGATCTCACCAAAGTTCATGAAAACCAGGACTAGGACCCACGGCTCCCAAAGCCCGTTCTTGCTGTGTTGTGCTGCCTCCATATCCGTCAGGAAGAGCCTTTCCAGAATGATTCTGGGCATATACTAAGAAGAGCAGGTATGGAAAGATCTATTGTCAGGGAATCTTAGAATTCCCTACACGAGTGGGAGAAAGATGTCCAAATTCCTTACGCAGTGGTATTCATGATGGTGCCCTATCTAAGTCCAGGACTGTTTTCCTACAGCGTGCCTCAAAAGTGTTGTAGAGGGCAGGATTCTACATTCACAGCCTGTTCCATCTACGAGATTTTCCAGATGCTACTTGTGGTAGACATTCCTAACTCATGGTACTTAGCCACCAGAGATCATGATGGAATGAGTGGGTGGCTTTTCTACCTGCCATTCCCTCAGAATTCATGAGGGGTGGGGGACAGGGGGACCGGAATTGTCTTAGCACCCCAATGTTATGACAAAACTATGCTACTTTAGAAACGCAGTCTGTTTTTCACCAATTGACATACTACTGATCTGAAGTAACCAGTGCCATCATAAGAAATTACTGCATTAAGAAAATCCTTGCTGTGCCCTTTGAAAAGCTGTTCAGAAATCATTTACAGTGATCTTTCATCTCGGTCGCTGTAGTGAAACATTTTAGTGTGATAAATTTCAAAATTCTAAACAAATTACCCACTTTTATATTGGAAATCTCTACCAGAACTCCCTCTTCATTTTTTAAGGCATACATTTGCTTGTTTTCAAGATCAAGAATTCTGAGCTAGCTTTAAGTAGCAAACTGATTTATATGTGCAATTATAGGATGCATTAAGATGAATGATAGCCTTTACATATTGAAAACTTTGCAGACGTTTTGTTTTGAAAATGGCATTGTATAGTAAATGCAAATTAATTTTGTAAAATTATGTTAAAGAGTATGTTCAGACACTTTCTGCCATGGCCAAAAAGTATGTATGAAAGTATGTGTGTATTTGTTTGTAAAAGGATGCCAATGTTTTACCTGATATCTTAGTGACACTTCAGTTATCTATGCATTCTTTAGATCTGTGATTCGGTAAACAGGCAGCCATGTTCACGATGCCTTCTATGTCTTACCATATTTTTAATTAACCTGTTAAATACAGCTTAAAATATTTTTATTTTATTTATTCTATTTTTACTGAAATATACTGCATTATTGTGTTAATGTATTATCTTTCCTGGATATTATCTCCCAGTGTATCCAGATCTAAGTAATCTCAGTGAACTATACATTGCCTAAAAAGTGGTTTTGTAATGATTTGTAGTCACATTTCTATTGGGATATGTAGAAGAAAAGGCAAAATGCTTAAAGTTCCTTTTATTTTTTAAAAGCAGCTAGATAGACACAGACTTGCCACCTCATACATCTGCTCCTTGGCAACATCAAGGGGAACGACTAGCCAACATGCCTATGGCTAAAAACTTTCCTTTGCAGACTAAAGCACTGCTTGGTGCTTCGTTTTTCTACCCTTCACAACATGTGTGATTTCATCTAAGAGATATATACATGTACACATGCCCTTTGTTTCCACCTGGATACAAGATCACTCATAGCTAATTAGGACCATTGTTTTTTGTTCATCTGTCTTGTTGCATGAAGGGACATTAGACCCATTTCCATTAAAATAAGTTCTTGGTGATAAACTGTGGCACTGCTACTTCTTTTTAAATCCACTTTATGATTTCAAGATGGACACTTGTAAGATGACTCGACACAAGGCCATTGCCTGGAAGCCCCAGAGCTTTCCTCTGTTTGTATGGCCCGTTCATGTCCCAGGCATTGCAACACAAACTCCTCAAGATTTCACCACAACATGACAAGCATTTTCCTAACTGATATTAGCACAATTTAACTAATAAGCCCCTTCGCTCTCTAGTTGGCCAGGCTTAACCTAATACACATCTAACGTGTGTGCCACACGGCCAGTAGAAAGTTTAACTTCAGCTTCAGGGCAAAGATACCCACTCACACCGTGTCAACGCAAGCAGTAGTTCCTGGCCTCCAGAGCAGCTTACTTCCCCTGAAAGAACGCTTTGTTTTCCTTTATGCCCTTTTCCTGTTGACCACTTTTACACATTTAAATGTAATTTGTTGTGAGAATAAATTTAGCTGCATAAAACGTTCGGCTCATTTATCTGACATCTTAGTCACATATACAAGGAATAGAAATAGAAACTCGGTGTCTCTAGTTATTTTTAAATTATTCTTACCTCAGACTTCTTAGAAATCACTTTAGTAATGGAGCATTTTGCTTTGATTAGTTACTACATATTTCTGCCTGGTAAGAACTAGGAAGTAACTTCAAATTTTGAGTAATCACCCTGTACTTATTTGGTGATCAGGAAGGCCAGCTGGCCTTCCGGACATAGAAGCCTATTTAGTCACCAACTCGAGTCTTTTGTAAGCGGTCTTGCTAGGATTGTGATATTTTAGCACGAAGAAGTTTATCACTTCCTTTAAGAACCTGACATCAAAGAATAAAGAATAGAGGTGTACACACACTAAATCCAAAATGAAAGGTAACTAGAGAAATCAGTTGAATCTGGTTTAGCTTAACTGTTAGGCGCAGGAAGGCAGATAAACAGAATTTAAAGTATGTCCCCGCTTTTTGTTCATCTTGCACTTCCACAGTGGTTTCTCTCTAGTCAGTAACAAAATTTCATTATGGTTTCAGGCATTATATGGTGGTAAATAATTTCAGATTAAAAATGTGTTTGCTATTGGAGTATCTGAATACTAGTAATTTCATTATTTAGAATTTTGCAGCACTTTTATCTCAAGAAGAAGTCCAAGAATGTAAAATGCCAAATGAAACATGTCAGTGGAATCAATATTCTCCTTCATTAGAATTCCCTCATATTGCTTTTTTTTTTTTTCTTCAGACAGAGGAGTCTTACTCTGGAGTGCAGTGGTGTAATTTCAGCTCACCACAACCTCCACCTCCCAAGTTCAAGCAATTCTCGCCTCAGCCTCCTGAGTAGCTGGGATTACAGGCATGCACCGCCACGCCTGGCCAATTTGTATATTTTTAGTAGAGACAGGGTTTCGCCACGTTGGCCAGGCTGGTCTCGAACTCCTGACCTCAGGTGATCCGCCCGCCCCAACCTCCCAAAGTATGTGAGCCACCACGTCCGGCCTCATATTGCTTTTATCCAAAATTCTTTTCCCTTTTCACTCTACCAAAGTATTTAAATAATCCTGTCCTTCATAGAAGATTCTCAAAGAAGAAAACTGCAGTGTAATTAATGAATGGTTTAATTCAGAATCTTCATATACTTCTAAAGAGAAAAATAATTTAGTGCCAAATGCATGTTAGGAGATAATCAATGTAAGTGGCAACAAATTGTGACTTCACATGCTACTGTAGAGATCAGAAAATTATCCTAAACTATTCCATAACAATGAGACAACATCACAGAAAATACACTTGAAAATAAAAATCTCAAGACCAGCTACTTCTGGACAATGGAATACTTTTCAGTCTGGTATGGTGGAGGGCCCGAAAAGGATAAGGGATTCTTATGATACACAATGGGATTCTTTACTGAACAATATGTTAAATTAAGCTGCACCGCCTTCCTTGAGGCATGGACTACCCTAACCAACCAGATAGAAATCTGGGTGGGATAAGAGGATGAGCCACACGCTATAATTTTAGGGCAAGGAGATAGTGTTTGATTTTCAAAATCAGCAAAATAAGCTGAGCACTTTATATCTTTCTGTACAAGAGTGATAACATGAAGAATTCTTCTTCAGGGATTTAAAATACAATAAGCCTGGTTCAACTATAAAAAGTCTTGTTTCCTTTCTTCATTGACACTTTTTTTTTTTTTTTTTTTTTTTTGAGGCAAGGTCTCACTCTGCTTCCCAGGCTGGAGTGCAGTGGGGCAATATTGGCTCACTGCAACCTGCACCTCCTGGACTCAAGAGATCCTCGTACCTCAGCCTCCTAAGTAGCTGGGACTACAGGCGTGTCCCACCACACCCAGCTAATTTTTGTATTTTTTGTAGAGATGGGGTTTTGGGGTTTCGCCATGTTGTCCAGGCTCGTCTGGAACTCCGGTGCTCAAGTGGCGTGCCCACCTCAGCCTCCCAAACTGCTGAGATTACAGATGTGAGCCACTGCACCCAGCCCACTGACACGTTTTACTGATAAATGTAAATCTAAGCTAAAATAAAAATAATGTATTACCGCTATAATACAATTCACCATTCTCTTTTCTCACTTCAAGTAAGAAAGTAAAAATAGAATATCAGAGCTGAAGTAGACCTAAGTATTCATCTTGAAGAAGATAATATTCTAAAAATCATGCCACCTGAATTGAGCATTTAGGAATTTATGTAACATTTCTATACAACTGAATTGCAAAAATAAAACTTTAAATTCAAACTTTATGAATATGTCTATGAATGTTTTTAAATAATAA